CGTGCCTGGCCTTATGATTTCTTACAGGAAGACATCCTCTGTCTATTGCTCCCACAAAGGCAAATAGGCCAACGCTTCTTCTCATCTCATTGGGACATTATTCCTGTTTCCATCCTTCTCATGGTTGAAATGTCTGTGGAATGAATGCATAAACGAGCAAAAGAGACGCTCCCTGCCCCTTCCAGTTGAAGTCCTCAGTTCAGCCCAGAGGTACTTTGCCATCAGACAAAAGTACTTGGGGTTCTCCAAGCCGACATGCTTTTTCCAGTGCCTTCCTTCGATAATTACAGTTCTTGTGCTCTTAGTTGTGTGTATTCGTGAATTATTAGATTTTTTATTGACAACTTCTATAAGCACAGGCCTATGCACAGTAGACAAGATAAATTAATAATTTTTCACAAGACTCCAGGGACCCTTCTCATTTCAGCCTCTTGAATTTTCCTGTATTATCTCAAGTCCTCCTGGGCCTGAAACCTTCTCACTCAGATTTTTCAGCTGGATCCAGCTCCCACCCAGCATCTTTGGGCGAGAAAAGCTCTCCTGCCGGCCTCCTCATTTTTGGCTTGAGGTCCGAACCCAGTTGGAGCTGGGAGACGTCGCTGGGCCTGCCCGCCTCAGCCTCCAGTAGAGGAGAATGGGAAACTCGGAAAGTCCAAAAGGGTCTTTGAGTGTGTCTGCCGGCATCCGCCAGCAGCCATCGCCTGCATTTTATCCAGAAACTAGTGTCAGGCTTTGCGAGGTATCCATATTGGTAGTTATTGCACGCTTTCATCTTGGAGTTTCTGAATATTCATGAGGGAAGCAGAAAGGCCAATGTTAAAGAGGAGAGAAACAGAAATGCATAAATATTAATAAAGGCAAGCCCACGTGCTCGGAGGAAGGCTATGAATGTTAACGAGGGGATGACGTCCAGCTCCCGCGCGTGCCAGTTGGGTGGGTGCCCGAGCGCGGGCGCGCCCCCGGAGCCCGGGCACGAGCGCGGGGAAGGGGTGGGGTGGAGGCGGGAGCGGAGCCGGGCGCCGCCGGAGCTGCGCGGGGAGCGCTCGCTGGCTGGCTGGCTGGCTGGCTCTCCGCTGCGCTGCGCTGCGCTCCGGCCGCTCCCGCGGCCCGTGGATGGGGGTGTCCGGCTGAGCCCCGGGATCCGCCTCCCTCCGCCAGGACCCGCACAGGTGCCGTCGCGGGGGTTGACTTTAGTTAGGACCCGACTCACTGCTGGGGGTGGGGTCTGGTGGGGGTGGTAAGGAGGCCCCGGGATTCTCTGACAGGACGGTCTGGGGTCGCCGCAGCTCCCCTCACCTGGTCCCATTCTGGGATTAGAAAGGAACAACGGGAGGCCGTCGCCTTCCTGCCCAGCCCTTCAGGGAGCGCAGCTGGGACGCCGCGCCAGGCCCTGGAGATGTGGGATGATGGGCACTTCCAGTATCATCTCAGCATCGGCCCTCCAGCCAGGCCTGGTGTGTGTGTGTGTGTGTGTGTGTGTGTGTGTTAAACTCACATTACGCTGTTCATTTCTTTTAGATAAACTCATCCTGAAAGTCGCTGTTGTTCTCCTGCTGAGCAAGAATGGAGGCCCCACTGGTGAGTCTGGATGAAGAGTTTGAGGACCTTCGACCCTCCTGCTCGGAGGACCCGGAGGAGAAGCCCCAGTGTTTCTATGGTTCATCTCCCCACCATCTCGAGGACCCCTCCCTCTCCGAGCTTGAGAATTTTTCTTCCGAAATAATCAGCTTCAAGTCCATGGAGGACCTCGTAAATGAATTTGATGAGAAGCTCAATGTCTGCTTTCGGAACTACAACGCCAAGACCGAGAACCTAGCTCCCGTGAAGAACCAGTTACAGATCCAAGAGGAGGAGGAGACCCTTCAGGACGAGGAGTAAGAAGTCTTAATTGCCCTCTCCTGCTTCAGTGTGTTAATGAGAGCTTCTCTTTGTTTACAGGGTTTGGGATGCTCTGACAGACAATTACATCCCTTCACTCTCAGAAGACTGGAGGGATCCAAACATCGAGGCTCTGAATGGCAACTGCTCTGACACTGAGGTACCTCTCCGGGGCCCCTGGTTTAGCAGGGCCCCAGAATTCCATCTCCCCACCTCCTCTCCAGATCCATGAGAAAGAAGAGGAAGAGTTCAATGAGAAGAGTGAAAATGATTCCGGTATCAACGAGGAGCCTCTGCTCACAGCAGATCAGGTATAAGTATCTCTCCAGGTTATCGGGACCTTAGAGTTAGCACTCTCTCGTGTACCTTCTTCAGGTAATTGAGGAGATTGAGGAAATGATGCAGAACTCCCCAGACCCTGAGGAAGAAGAGGAGGTTCTGGAAGAAGAGGATGGAGGAGAAACTTCCTCCCAGGCAGACTCGGTCCTCCTGCAGGAGATGCAGGCATTGACACAGACCTTCAACAACAACTGGTCCTATGAAGGTGAGGGCCCTGGGCGCTGGGCTGGCCGAGGAGGTGTTATGCGGGAGACGGTCTTCCCCTGCAGGGCTGAGGCACATGTCTGGGTCTGAGCTGACCGAGCTGCTGGACCAGGTGGAGGGTGCCATCCGTGACTTCTCGGAGGAGCTGGTGCAGCAGCTGGCCCGCCGGGACGAGCTGGAGTTTGAGAAGGAAGTGAAGAACTCCTTTATCACGGTGCTTATTGAGGTTCAGAACAAGCAGAAGGAGCAGCGAGAACTGATGAAAAAGAGGCGGAAAGAGAAAGGGCTGAGCCTGCAGAGCAGCCGGATAGAGAAGGGAAACCAGATGCCTCTCAAGGTAGGTGAACAACCAGGTGGAAGACTGGGTGCATTTGCCCTTCTTGAGTCTCTCTCCCCCACAGCGCTTCAGCATGGAAGGCATCTCCAACATTCTGCAGAGTGGCATCCGCCAGACCTTTGGCTCCTCAGGAACTGACAAACAGGTACGCGTAGTCTCCCTGCTCCAAGCTCTCTTCTCAAGCCCCCTGCATGCTGTTTGTCTTGCAGTATCTGAACACAGTCATTCCTTACGAGAAGAAAGCCTCTCCTCCCTCAGTGGAAGACCTGCAGATGCTGACAAACAGTGAGTTCCTCTTGTTCTCAGCCAGATCAGTGATCTTAGTTCCTCTCTCTGTCTCCTTTCCTAGTTCTCTTTGCCATGAAGGAGGATAATGAGAAGGTGCCTACTTTGCTAACGGACTACATTTTAAAAGGTAAGAGCAGCCCCAGGCCTCCTGGAGCAGAAGACCGCTCTCCCCTCCTCTCTTCTCGTTGCAGTGCTCTGCCCTACCTAACCTTGCCCTTTGGAGCAGCCTCGCTGCAGGAGGTCACTGAGCAAGAGTCATTCCATCACAGGGACTGCATGAGACCATGTAACCTCCGACATGTATTTAAACGTGTATAGCTTAACCTGGATTAAACACGAGCAAGCGCGCGGGGTCCTTTGCCGTTGGCTTCTAGTGCTAGTAATCATTGGATGCATGATGGGGCAGGGCCGGTGATGGTGCCTCCCCCTTGCTGGTGTCAGGAGAGGGGAAGGCAGCCGCTTTCACCGCTCATTATGTAGTCTGGCTACAGCCCTCAAAAACAGCTTATACTCTTAAGACTAATTTTGAAATAAAACCTTCATTTAATTAATATTCTTCATGTGCTTTGGAGTGTGATGTCCATTAGCCCTCTGCTCCAGACTCCAGAGACGGGCTGTATAGCATTCTTTGCACGCCGGCCTGTGGCCTGTGGCAGCCAGTGCTGTGTTTAGGGACCGGGCGCATGTCCTGTTGTGGGTCGTGGTGGGATCATGGGACACAGTGGGGCTGCATACAGCATAGGCAGAAGGAGACCCTCTGCAACCTCAGTTTTTGCTGCTCAGCCACATGCAAGGGAGCTGCACCAGGGGCTGCAGAAAGGAGCTGGTCAGAGTGGGTGAGACGGGGGTGAGAGTGTGCAATTAGCAGATAGAAAGTGGGCCTCATGGAGGAGCCACACAGCTGCAGATCTCCTGGTGGGATGGCCAGGCTGGCCCTGGAGACCCTCCCCAGGCTGTCCACGGGGACCTGGAGGCTCAGGGCCTGCGGGAAGTCAGCTCTGCTGAGCTTTCCCAACGTAGGGGACTGCAACTTGTTTCCTGTACTTGACGAAACCACCACTCCCTGTTTGTCCCCAACGACCCCTGGCAACAGTGTCCTTTGACTTTGCAGTGCTGTCCTGGCCCTTCCCGCGGCCCTCCATGAACAGCAGCTCTGACTCCTCGCACTGTCTCCAGCATTGATGGCAGGCAGCTGCCAGCCTTGACCAACCAGCAGGCGAAGGTCTCCTCGTATCCCGGATGCTGGCTCGATCTCACCACAGTCTGAATTCTGTTGGCTTCCGTCTTCTGGCTTGAAAGACATTGAGCCTGCCAATTCCCATATCCTCCTCTGAAAGCAAAAACTTGTACTGGGCACTTGCTGTAGCCTGCACTGGCTTCATCGTGCATTAGCACACATCACAGCATCACCACGTGTAAACAGGTGCTAGTATGATCCCGATTTTGCAGAGGAGGAAACCAAGCAGCAGAGATGTTCAGTAGCTCGCCCAAGGCTGTGTAGGAAGTGGTAGAGTCAGGCTGGCATTTAGGTTTCTTATCCAGTGAGACTTCCATTGATTCCCAGGAGTTTAGTGTCTGCTTGAACTAAGCATGCCACAGAGAAAGCCATACTTTATCACATCAGCAGCTCCACAGAAGGCCACAGAATCCATCTAGGGGACACAGAAGGCACTCCCAGTGCCCTGCCTCCCTTCCTGGGCCTCTGCTTTTTTTTTTTCAGACGGAGTTTGACTCTTGTTGCTCAGGCTGGAGTACAATGGCGCTATCTCAGCTCGCCGCAAACTCCGCCTCCCACGTTCAAGTGATTCTCCTGCCTCAGCCTCCCGAGTAGCTGGGATTACAGGCATGCAGCACCACACCCAGCTAATTTTATATTTTTAGTAGAGACCAGGTTTCTACATGTTGGTCAGGTTGGTCTCGAACTCCCGACCTCAGGCGATCTGCCCTCCTAGGCTTCCCAAAGTGCTGGGATTATAGGCGTGAGTCACCGCGCCTAGCTCGGCTTCTGCTTTTCCAGAAGCAGAACACTAGCAATCTTAGCTAGGGGTGGCGGAGACTTATCCCCCCAGGAAAACTGCTGCAATGCCTAAAGCTCTAGTCCAGGCATCTGCCCAGAGCAGAGCTTCTCCATAGATAGAGCCCCGGCTGCCACAGGAGCATGGAAGTGACAACTCGTCCTGTGATAAAAGGGCATGGATTCAGTTCGGCAGTTCACTGGTGCTAAGGCTGAACATGCCCAGGGTCATTAGTGGTGTGAGGTCATTAGCATGTTTAGCACTCTGCCGGCGACGGGGTTTTTCACCAGCCTCAGCAAAGGGGAAGCAGTGAATTCCTGAGAGCTTTTCTTCCTGCCTTGGATTTGTCAGATCTGGGTCAGCCACTCCTTTCCCCCAATTTATCCTGCCAGCAGGTGTCTGAAGCGGCAGAGACAAGCTAATCAAAGCTGCTGGGAGTTAAAAATAAATCTCGAGTGTTGGGGATACACTCTGGCTAGGAGGAGGTGAGCAGGGCAGGCTGAAAACAGTGGCTCCTCCTTTCTCTCTTGTTTGTCCGTCTATCAGGAGTTTAAGGGGAATATGAAATCAATTCCTCATGGTTTTGCATTGCCCTTCCCTGTGTTCTTCCTATTCAAAGTGTGCTTTCCAGGCCAGCAGCACTGACCGCACTTAGAAGCTTGTTAGAAATGCAAAATCTCAGGCCCCACATCAGGCCTACTAAGTCAGAATTTGCATTTTAACAAGGTCTCCCTTTAAAAGGGAGGCAGCTCTTCTCTTAAAAGGAGCCTGGGTTTTGTGCCTTGAGTTCAAATGCAGCTCTACTACGTATTAAGCTAAATCTCCCTGCAACTTGTATTTGCATCAAGGATTAGAGAAACTCTGCCCTAGGTTTTCAGAGTTGCTGAATCCTTGACTCTTCAATGCTGAACCTAGGGAATTTGTGGCTAGTGTGATTATCAGGTGAACCCAATTGTCTTCCCTCAGCTTTTCCCTCTTCTGGTCTTTCTGGATTGTAGAAACCTCACAGAAGAGTCCCAAGAATTAACTGATTTTCAGGCCTGAGTCAATCCTGATTGCAAAACTCAAGTCCTGTCTAGGATGTCCGCACTCCGCAAAGTGTGCCAGAGAGCCACGGTCTGCAGGGAGCCCTCCTAGGTAGGTCAGAGGTCTGTCTGGCAAATACAGCCTATAAATGAGGTATGTTTCCATCAATTAAAGGATTTTGCTAGGCCTAGTCTGGTCAAGTTCTGGTAAGAAAACTCCACCACAGGGCCGGGCGTGGTGGCTCATGCCTGTAATCCCAGAACTTTGGGAGGCCGAGGTGGGCAGATCACCTGAGGTCAGGAGTTTGAGACCAGCCTGGCCAACATGGTGAAACCCCCTCTCTACTGAAAATACAAAAATTAGCCAGCTGTAGTGGTGCACGCCTGTAGTCCCAGCTTACTTGGGAGGCTGAG